CGTTGCCAAGCCCAGGACCCCCTGCCGGCCCCCACCCGGACCTGAGCTGCGCACGCGCACTGGACGCTCCCCAAAGCAGTGACGGACAACGCTGCCCCCAACGTCCCAGAAACCCTAAGGCCCAGACTGGCCCAGCTCGTGCCAGGCGAAGAGGGAGGCTGTTCTTCATCTCCCAAACCAAGGGGCACCTGGCCCTCCCTTTCAGTCACACTACAGAGAACTGTCTCATCTCTTTGATGAAGCTGACAGGAACCTATGGAAAACCCAGCCTACTGATTCCCTTCAAACTAGGCGAGATGCACCCAACTTTTTCCAAATCTGAGGGGCATTCGGCTCATAGCGCCCCAAACAGAGGAGGACCGTCTCCACTTTTCATTCAGGCTGAGGGGCACCCATCCCACTTTTTCTCCAAAACTGAGGGGAACGTGTTCTATCTGCCCCCTCAAACTGACTCCTCCCAATCTTTTCCCAGAAAACTGAAGGGCATCCTTCCCTCTTCCTCCCACAACTAAAGGGAACTGATCCCACCTCTTCCTTCAAACTGGGTGGAATTTATTCTCACTTCTTGCTCCAAATTGAAGGGACCCCCTCTCACTGCTTTCCCTAAATGAGGAAACCACAGGGACTCACCCCTCAAATGGAAGGAATGAGGGCTATCTTGTCCCTCAACTGAGAGAGACCTGGCCGGCCACTATCTAAAGAAACTTCTGCCCCATCTGCCCTAACACCCCTCAAAGAGAACGCAGCCTCACTATCCCCAGACCAAAGAAAGCCTCCCCGCCTTCTGCGCGTTCTCGAAGGTGGGGCGCGAGCTCGGTTTTTCCCGCCCTCCTAGCCAGTGAACTAACGGGATTCCCATTGGGCCCTGTGAGTGGCTAGCGGCGGCCCCGCCTCCGGCAGTGGTTACCTCCTGGCGCGCACTCGGGGACTAATCTTGGCTCCACCCCCTTCCTCGGCCCCGCCTCCGTCTGGCCCCGCCCCTCCAGCCGCGTCCGGTCCGGCCGGGCCCGAACCGCGGAGCTACAGTGTGCTTTGAGTAGAAGCTGCACTGGGGCCGGGACTCGGAGGCGCGCTGCGTGAGCCGGCCGCAGAGCCATGGCGGGCGGGGAAGACCGCGGGGACGGAGAGCCGGTATCAGTGGTGACCGTGAGGGTGCAGTACCTGGAAGACACCGACCCCTTCGCATGTGCCAACTTTCCGGAGCCGCGCCGGGCCCCCACCTGCAGCCTGGACGGGGCGCTGCCCTTGGGCGCGCAGATACCCGCGGTGCACCGCCTGCTGGGAGCGCCGCTCAAGGTGAGGGAGGCCGGAGAAAGGTTGGGGCGATCGGGGGTTCAGGGTGGGCGCCATGAAAACTGGTGGGAGGTGCTCCGCGGGAAGAGGCTGGAGCGAGTGTTCTTCTCCGGAAAAGTCTTGGGCTGGGGTCCCAGGGTCCACTCTGCCCCGCCTGCGGGGGAGTCCCCTCTCAAGTTGAGGGGAAACTGAAGAGGGGTGCCAGGAACTTGGCTCCGCCATTCTGACTGCCCTTCGAATTAGGCGCACCTGGGGAGGTGCTCGAGTTCCACTCGCCGTCGGTCTGCCAGGGTGGCTTCCCTGGTCAGAGTGACGGTAGCCGCTTGGGCTGTAGCGGACCCTGGAGGCGGAGCTGGGGAGGGACCAGCTTCCACCTGCTTCAGGTGAGGTGGGGGCGGGACCACGAGGAGGGGCGGGCCCGAGGCGGACTACTAGAGGTGGCAGAGGTTTCCTGCGGTGTCAGGAAGCTGGATTGGGGCTTGACCCTGTAGGTCAATGGGAGTATGGGAGTGCCGGCCGAGGAGAGACTTCACGGGGTGAGGGGAGTCCCCGCGAAGCGGTCTGGCCCGGGATCCGCAGAGCGCAGGAGGCTGCACGGGTGTAAAAGCCCTTTGAGTCACCGCTCCCGCCCCCACCCCCGGACACTCGCCGCCCATCGGCCCGCGCCTGAAAGTGAGAGGGAGGGCCGGACTAATTTTAAACAGCCGGCCTGCCCTACTTTGCTGCCGCCCCGAAGCGGACTTGTGCACAGTGCGGAAAGAGGCCCTTTTCCAGATGGCCAGCCTACCTCCTCTCCCCTCCCTCTCGCCGCCGTCAGCCCCCCGCAGGCAGCCCTTTCCGGCGCGCTGTTTCCGGGCCAGGACTCTGGGAGGCGCACTACCACCTCCACAAGCTCCCCACCAGCCCGGCCGCCTCCAGTGCTGGAGAAGAGGAGAGAGAGTCGGGGTGGGTGCCCTCCCCTGCTCCCAGCCTCAGCTGGGCGGCGAGTTGCGTAAACTTGCCCCTTGGGCCTGGGGTCTTCCCTGGAATGTGCCCCGGGCCCCCAGCCCGCATTCCTCGCGCTGCGGCCAGCCCCGCCTCTGAGCGCTGGCGGGAGGGGTGGTGAGACTATTGGCCTGGAGAGTGGCACGTGTCCAGGCCAGAACCCCGGCTTCAAGGCCATGGCTGGAAGGATGCAGGACACTGCTCACCGCCAGTTTTGACTCAGCCCCCGCTTCTCTTGCCCTATTCAGAGGGGCAAATTGAGGTGTGCCTGGAAGAAGCGTGTGCAGCTGGAGGCCACCTCCCATTCAGGATGGGGGCTGGGAAGACAGGAGTGCTGAACTAAGACTGGTTCCCGCTTCCAGGCTCCTAAAGTCCGGATCCTGAAATAAGGGTGGGGCACTAGAGAATATATTGTATTCCTCTGACACCACCCCCCCGATTTTTTTTTTTTTAAGACGGATTCTGGCTCTGTCTCCCAGGCTGGAGTACAGTGGGGCTATCTTGGCTCACTGCAACCTCCACCTCCCGGGTTCTAGCAATTCTCGTGCCTCAGCCTTCCAAATAGCTGGGATTACAGGTGTGCGCCACCATACTCAGGTAATTTTTGTATTTTTAGTAGGGACAGGGTTCTCAGTCTCACAGCTGTTCCCTTTGCCCCCAGTTGGAGGATTGTGCTCTGCAAGTGTCTCCCTCCGGATACTACCTGGACACCGAGCTGTCCCTGGAAGAGCAGCGGGAGATGCTGGAGGGCTTCTATGAAGAGATCAGGTCAGAACTGATGGGGCCAGGGAGGCAAGGTTTGGGAGCTGCTAACAGAGATCCTTGATTCCAGCAAAGGGCGGAAGCCCACGCTGATCCTTCGGACCCAGCTCTCTGTGAGGGTCAACGCTATCTTGGGTGAGTGTGTGAGAGCATCCATGTCCAGCAGCCCATCAAGGGTTTTATACCCTACCTTTTGCAGAAAAGCTGTATAGCTCCAGTGGTCCTGAGCTCCGCCGCTCCCTCTTCTCACTGAAGCAGATCTTCCAGGTGAGGCCCCGCAGTGGGCTGGGGGTAAGTGTAGCTTCCCTAAACTCCCCCATGGTGCCTCTAGGAGGACAAAGACCTGGTGCCTGAATTTGTGCATTCAGAGGGGCTGAGCTGCCTGATCCGTGTGGGTGCTGCTGCCGACCACAACTACCAGAGCTACATCCTTAGAGGTCAGCCCCGCCCCTCTCCCATGACCTCTGCTCTCGCTGACTCTGCCCATCCCTGTTTCCCCAGCGCTCGGCCAGCTGATGCTCTTTGTGGATGGAATGCTGGGGGTGGTGGCCCACAGTGACACTATTCAGTGGCTGTACACATTGTGTGCCAGCCTGGTAAGTGGCTCTCCACTCAGCCTTATACCCTTCCCCACTCATATGTACTGACCTCTCTCCTCAGTCCCGCTTGGTGGTGAAGACAGCCCTGAAGCTGCTGTTGGTGTTTGTAGAATACTCCGAAAACAACGCACCGCTGTTCATCCGTGCAGTGAACTCTGTGGCCAGCACCACCGGTCAGAGACTGTCCCTTTCTCCCCCCACCGCTCCCCCATGACTGCTCCACTTTCTGTGTGGCAGGTGCTCCTCCCTGGGCCAATCTGGTGTCCATCCTGGAGGAGAAGAATGGCGCTGACCCTGAGTTGTTGGTGTACACGGTCACCCTCATCAACAAGGTGTGGCCAAGGACTGGGTGCCAGCTCTGGGACTCAGCCTTGCCTTCTTATCCCCGCCCTCCAGACGCTGGCGGCGCTCCCGGACCAGGACTCCTTCTACGATGTGACGGATGCACTGGAGCAGCAGGGCATGGAAGCGCTGGTCCAGCGCCACCTGGGCACTGCGGGCACTGACGTCGACCTGCGCACGCAGCTTGTGCTCTACGAGGTGGGCCGGGCCTTACGCTCTGAGGCGGATTGCACTTTCTTACATCCTGGTCCGCCTCTGCTAGAACGCCCTGAAATTGGAGGATGGAGACATCGAAGAAGCCCCAGGCGCTGGTGGGCGGCGGGAACGACGAAAGCCTTCTTCTGAGGAGGGCAAGAGGAGCCGCCGTTCTCTGGAAGGCGGGGGCTGCCCCGCGCGTGCCCCGGAACCTGGGTAAGTACGAGCATCTGTAGATGGGAAAGGGTGGCCCCGCCCCACTGACAGCCCCTGCTTTCAGCCCCACAGGCCCCGCCTCACCGGTAGGCCCCACCTCTTCCACCGGCCCCGCCCTGCTGACAGGCCCCGCCTCCAGCCCTGTGGGCCCTCCCTCCGGTCTCCAAGCTTCAGTGAACCTTTTTCCTACCATCTCTGTGGCACCCTCAGCTGACACCTCCAGCGAGAGGAGCATCTACAAGTAAGTAGGGAGACAGAGGCCACCCTGGAGTCAGACGCTGTCAGTGACAAGCACCTTCCCTCAGAGCCCGGTTCCTGGAGAATGTGGCGGCAGCAGAAACAGAGAAGCAGGTTGCGCTGGCCCAGGGCCGGGCAGAGACACTTGCCGGGGCCATGCCCAATGAGGCGGGTGGACACCCAGGTGAGTAGGTGGGTGAGCAGGCAGAGCCTGCCCATGGCACTGACAGCTCCTTCCCTTTCTTTAGATGCCCGGCAACTCTGGGACTCCCCAGAGACAGCCCCTGCAGCCAGAACACCCCAGAGCCCTGCCCCCTGTGTCCTGCTCCGGGCCCAGCGAAGCCTTGCACCAGAGCCCAAGGAGCCACTGATACCAGCAAGCCCCAAGGCTGAGCCCATCTGGGAGCTCCCTACCCGTGCACCCAGGCTCTCTATTGGGGACCTGGACTTTTCAGATCTAGGGGAGGATGAAGACCAGGACATGCTGAATGTAGAGTCTGTGGAGGCTGGGAAAGACATCCCAGCTCCCTCACCCCCACTGCCCCTGCTCTCGGGAGTACCCCCCCCTCCCCCACTTCCACCTCCCCCACCCATCAAAGGCCCCTTCCCACCACCTCCACCTCTACCTCTGGCTGCCCCTCTTCCCCATTCAGTGCCTGACAGCTCAGCCCTCCCCACTAAGAGGAAGACAGTAAAACTTTTCTGGCGTGAGCTGAAGCTGGCTGGGGGCCATGGAGTCTCTGCAAGCCGCTTTGGGCCCTGCGCCACCCTCTGGGCTTCACTGGACCCTGTCTCAGTGGACACGGCCCGACTGGAACACCTCTTTGAGTCTCGTGCCAAAGAGGTGCTGCCCTCCAAGGTAAATCCACTCATCTGCAAGGTAGCCCCAAGAGTCTTACACTGCCCTTCCCCCAACCATGCAGAAAGCTGGAGAGGGCCGCCGGACAATGACCACAGTGCTGGACCCCAAGCGCAGCAACGCCATCAACATCGGCCTAACCACACTGCCACCTGTGCATGTCATTAAGGCTGCTCTGCTCAACTTTGATGAGTTTGCTGTCAGCAAGGATGGCATTGAGGTGAGGTCACCCAGCTATGGGTGTTGGGGGGAGGGGCCATGTCAGGCTCTGGCTACATCCTCAGAAGCTACTGACCATGATGCCCACGGAGGAAGAGCGGCAGAAGATTGAGGAAGCCCAGCTGGCCAACCCTGACATACCCCTGGGCCCAGCCGAGAACTTCCTGATGACTCTTGCCTCCATTGGCGGCCTCGCTGCTCGTCTACAACTCTGGGCCTTCAAGCTGGACTATGACAGCATGGAGCGGGTACCTGGGTCTTGGAGTGGGACAGTCAGTAGGTAGTCTGAGAGTCCCTGGTCTCCCATACCAGGAAATTGCTGAGCCACTGTTTGACCTGAAAGTGGGTATGGAACAGCTGGTACAGAATGCCACCTTCCGCTGCATCCTGGCTACCCTCCTAGCGGTGGGCAACTTCCTCAATGGCTCCCAGGTGAGTGAGAGTACATGGGGACTAGGGGGAGTGGGACAGTATGTGCACCCCCTTGCTTTCTCAGGTGGACTTTGAACAGCTGACTGAGAACCTGGGGCAGCTGGAGCGCCGGAGCCGGGCAGCCGAGGAGAGCCTGCGGAGCTTGGCCAAGCATGAGCTGGCCCCAGCCCTGCGTGCCCGCCTCACCCACTTCCTGGACCAGTGTGCCCGCCGTGTTGCCATGCTAAGGATAGTGCACCGCCGTGTCTGCAATAGGTAGGGGCATGGACCCAAGAGAGGCAGGACGGCTTACTGTCCCTCCCTACTCTGACCTGCCTAGGTTCCATGCCTTCCTGCTCTACCTGGGCTACACCCCGCAGGCGGCCCGTGAAGTGCGCATCATGCAGTTCTGCCACACGCTGCGGGAATTTGCGCTTGAGTATCGGACTTGCCGGGAACGAGTGCTACAGCAGCAGCAGAAGCAGGCCACATACCGTGAGCGCAACAAGACCCGGGGACGCATGATCACCGAGGTGGGTGCCCTTCCAGGTCTTAGTCTTGACTGCTCCTCCCAGCTCACCCTTCTTCTTTCTCCAGACAGAGAAGTTCTCAGGTGTGGCTGGGGAAGCCCCCAGCAACCCCTCTGTCCCAGTAGCAGTGAGCAGCGGGCCAGGCCGGGGAGATGCTGACAGTCATGCTAGTATGAAGAGTCTGCTGACCAGCAGGCCTGAGGACACCACACACAATCGCCGCAGCAGAGGTGAGGCCCATAGCAGCTGTGGGGAATGGGCTTTGGCCTGACTTTGCTATCTGGCCTTCCTCAGGCATGGTCCAGAGCAGCTCCCCAATCATGCCCACAGTGGGGCCCTCCACTGCATCCCCAGAAGAACCCCCAGGCTCCAGTTTACCCAGTGATACATCAGATGAGATCATGGACCTTCTGGTGCAGTCAGTGACCAAGAGCAGTCCTCGTGCCTTAGCTGCTAGGGAACGCAAGCGTTCCCGCGGCAACCGCAAGTCTTGTAAGTAACCCCCCACAATCCCACTGCCCACCCAACCCCCTCCAACCCTGCTCTGTCCCTGCAGTGAGAAGGACGTTGAAGAGTGGGCTCGGAGATGACCTGGTGCAGGCACTGGGACTAAGCAAGGGTCCTGGCCTGGAGGTGTGAAGGTGCTGTATCCCGGAAATCTATCTGGACCCTGGACTGCAGTGCAGGAGATGACAGAGTGAGGAGGGCCCAGAGCAGAATTCTGGCCCCAGAACTCTGTGCCCAGGAGCCATGCCTTGAGCAGTATTAGCCGTGTGTGTATGCATGTGAGTGTGTGTGTATGTGTGTGTGTGCATGCATATGCATGTGCATGTGTGTGAGCTCCTTGAACGCACGGAGCAAAATAAAATTTTCTTAGCTAATCCAACAGGTTTCTCTTCTTTCAGGGTCCCCACCAGG